TGGTACTACCCACAGTTTCAGGTTTCTATCCACTGGTGGTCTTGGAATGTATCCCCCATGGATAAAGGGGGAACCACTGTATCATCTTCATTTTACAAATGAGAATTGTGGAGATCAAAGGGTTAGAAGCATTCCAATATAATGAATGTAACTAATTAGAGAGGGTAGGGATATGAGACCAGCCTGTCACCTTCAAATATCATATTACTAAGGAATCTATACAAATTCTATGAGCTTCTAGAACGAAAAGGATATGTCTCCTTAAATTGTGTCTGATAACTTACTAGATACTGTCTACATGGCTTTTTTGAGGGAAGGGGAATAATGGGAGGTGGCTTTAACTAATGTTAACTGATTTCTACAATCAGGGAATCTCGCTGGCCTTGAAGAGAAATTAGAATGAATTCAAATGACAGGAAACTGTATCTACATCTACCTCACAGTAGATATCTAGGTAGGAAGAATGAGAAAAATACATTTACAAACAGTAAAATATCAAAGGATACATTATGTGAATTTGGAAACTGAAAATATGGCTTAAGATTTTTGAAATTAGGCTGGGCACAGTGGCTCACGCCTGTAATCCCAGCACTTTGGGAGGCTGAGGTGGGCAGATCACCTGAGGTTGGGGTTTGAGACCAACCTGACCAACGTGGAGAAACCCCATCGCTACTAAAAATACAAAATTAGTCGGGGTGGTGGCACATGCCTGTGATCCCACCTACTGGGGAGGCTGAGGCAGGAGAATTGCTTGAACCTGGGAGGCGGAGGTTGCGGTGAGCCGAGATGGCGCCATTGCACTCCAGCCTGGGCAAAAGAGTGAAACTCTGCCTCAAAAAAAAAAAAAAAAAAAAAAAAAAAGATTCTTGAAATTCGATTCAATTTGCTAATATGCTGTTACAGATATATAAACACTTTTTAAATACTTGGATGGATAAATATTTATATTTTTATCAATACTTTTTTCACATTATTAATTGGATCAGTCTGTAATTTTATGTAAATTGATAGCAAAATGATTATAGCTGACAAAATCAGGAAGTGTGTTGTTAACTTCCTGACTTCTTATATTTCAGAGAACGAAGAGTTGAACCATTTAACATGAATTGGGTAAATAAGAGTGTCCCACAGGAGTTCATTCTGTTAGTTTTCTCAGATCAACCATGGCTAGAGATTCCACCCTTTGTGATGTTTCTGTTTTCCTATATCTTGACAATCTTTGGCAATCTGACAATAATTCTTGTGTCACATGTGGATTTCAAACTCCACACCCCTATGTACTTTTTTCTTAGCAATCTCTCACTCCTGGACCTTTGCTATACCACAAGTACAGTTCCACAAATGCTGGTAAACATATGCAACACCAGGAAAGTAATCAGTTATGGTGGCTGTGTGGCCCAGCTTTTCATTTTCCTGGCCTTGGGTTCCACAGAATGTCTTCTCCTGGCCGTCATGTGCTTTGATAGGTTTGTAGCTATTTGTCGGCCTCTCCATTACTCAATTATCATGCACCAGAGGCTCTGCTTCCAGTTGGCAGCTGCATCCTGGATTAGTGGCTTTAGCAATTCAGTATTACAGTCCACCTGGACACTTAAGATGCCACTGTGTGGTCACAAAGAAGTGGATCACTTCTTCTGTGAAGTCCCTGCTCTGCTCAAGTTGTCCTGTGTTGACACAACAGCAAATGAGGCTGAACTATTCTTCATCAGTGTGCTATTCCTTCTAATACCCGTGACACTCATCCTTATATCGTATGCTTTTATTGTCCAAGCAGTGTTGAGAATCCAGTCTGCTGAAGGTCAACGAAAGGCATTTGGGACATGTGGCTCCCATCTAATTGTGGTGTCACTTTTTTATGGTACAGCTATCTCCATGTACCTGCAACCACCTTCACCCAGCTCCAAAGACCGGGGAAAGATGGTTTCTCTCTTCTGTGGAATCATTGCACCCATGCTGAATCCCCTTATATATACACTTAGGAACAAAGAGGTAAAGGAAGCCTTTAAAAGGTTGGTTGCAAAGAGTCTTCTTAATCAAGAAATAAGAAATATGCAAATGATAAGCTTTGCTAAAGACACAGTGCTTACTTACCTTACTAACTTCTCCGCAAGTTGTCCTATTTTTGTCATTACTATAGAAAACTATTGTAATCTCCCTCAAAGAAAATTTCCTTGACAAAAAGCTATATTTGTTTCTGTTGCCTAAACATTTTCATTGAACAAGCCCCCAGAATTGGCCTTCCAATGCACCAAAAACTGTAATCACAAC